AGCTCTGGTCCCGGAAAGCCGGACAGCCAGGGCTGGGCCCTCTGGGATTTGTTTAGTGATCTGACCGTGTGGGAGGCCTAGAGTAGGAGTGGGGGTGGGGGGAGCGTGCCGCCCAGCCTTATTGCATCACTCACCGCCCAGGCCCTGCCCTCACTCCCTCCTGACCAGGCCCTGTGCAGGTTCTCAGCCACCCTGCCCCGGGGGGTCCTTCAGACTGTACTCACTGACCAAGTGAGGGACTGACCCGAGGTTAGAGTGCTGTGTTGTATGTGACCTGAGAATATGTGTGCACAGACTGAGCCCCGGTGTCCTTGTGCAGTTGAGCGTGTACATGTCCTGCCCGTGTGTAGGCAACCTGTCCCTACATGCTAGGAGTGTGACTCCACGTCCTGCTAGAGGGGGAGGAGAGAAGGAGTTGTGCCCAGGGTCCCCTGATCACTTCTATGGGCTCATGTTTGTGCATCTTGTTAGGGGTGCTTGGGGGTAGGGAAGCCTGTGCCCTGGGTGCCCTTGATCACCTGTGTGTGTGCTCCATCAGGTGTGCGCGCCTGTGCATTGGGGGTGTACTGTGTCACAGCTTCCTAAAACAACCATGTGCGCATGCAGACGTTTGCGTGTGTGACCTACGGTGTGAGCGAGCGGATGCTTCCACCACGTGTCTCTGCACACGCATGTGTGCACTTGCACACCTGCGTGTGTCCCGAGAGAGCGAGCGGAGCCCAGCGTGGGCTGGCACGCGCGGGAACGTGTGGGTGCGCGTCCTGCGGGTCCCTGCCGGGTTGACTCCCAGCTTGTGCCGCGGGCGTGCATGAGCGGAAGGCGCCCGGCGGCCCTGCCTGGCCGCGAGTGTGCGCGCGCGGGGTCCCGGGCCGGCGTGCACGCCGGTGTGAGTGCGAGTGCGAGTGAGTGTGGCGCCGCGCGGCTCCCTCCGCTCCGCGCCGCCCGCGCAGCCCGCACACTCACCCTGCTTGGTTGCTGCCGGGTGACGCGGGCTGGGCCCGCCCCCTGCCTGCCGGCCTCTGGCACTCGCTCGCGCCGTCCGCAGCGGAGCGGGCAGCGGCCAAGTCAGGGCCGTCCGGGGGCGCGGCCGGCGATGCCCGCAGCCCCCGCCGCGCCCCGCCGGGCCTGCTGAGCCGCCCCCGGGCCGGGGTCGCGCCGGGCCGGGCCGCGCCCGGGGCGGGGCGGCGCTGCCTGCATGACCCTCCGGCGGCGCGGGGAGAAGGCGACCATCAGCATCCAGGAGCATATGGCCATCGACGTGTGCCCCGGCCCCATCCGTCCCATCAAGCAGATCTCCGACTACTTCCCCCGCTTCCCGCGGGGCCTGCCCCCGGACGCCGGGCCCCGAGCCGCTGCACCCCCGGACGCCCCCGCGCGCCCGGCTGTGGCCGGTGCCGGCCGCCGCAGCCCCTCCGACGGCGCCCGCGAGGACGACGAGGATGTGGACCAGCTCTTCGGAGCCTACGGCTCCAGCCCGGGCCCCAGCCCGGGTCCCAGCCCCGCGCGGCCGCCAGCCAAGCCGCCGGAGGACGAGCCGGACGCCGACGGCTACGAGTCGGACGACTGCAGTAAGTTTCCCACGCGCCGACTTCGCGCCCCCAGGGTGGGACCTGTGCCCTCCTCTGTCCGCAGCTGCCCTGGGCACGCTGGACTTCAGCCTGCTGTATGACCAGGAGAACAACGCCCTCCACTGCACCATCACCAAGGCCAAGGTAGGCCCCGCCAGCCTGCCCCCAAATTCCCTCCAGTTCACACCGTTTGCTCTTCTCTGCCCAGGGCCTGAAGCCAATGGACCACAATGGGCTGGCAGACCCCTACGTCAAGCTGCACCTGCTGCCAGGAGCCAGTAAGGTGAGGGGTTCCACCCAGGCCTGCCCACCAGCGATGCTAATAAGATCATTTTTCTCTTCTCCAGGCAAATAAGCTCAGAACAAAAACTCTCCGTAACACTCTGAACCCCACATGGAACGAGACCCTCACTTACTACGGGATCACAGATGAAGACATGATCCGCAAGACCCTGCGGTGGGTGAGGGTCCCAGGCCGCCTGCTCCCTCCTGGCTGTGCCCCTCACCACCGCCCCCTCTAGGATCTCTGTGTGTGACGAGGACAAATTCCGGCACAATGAGTTCATCGGGGAGACACGTGTGCCCCTGAAGAAGCTGAAACCCAACCACACCAAGACCTTCAGCATCTGCCTGGAGAAGCAGCTGCCGGTGAGAGGATTGATTGAGCACCTGCTGTGTACGGTGAGGACTGAGTGACCGTCCCGTCCAACAGGTGGACAAGACTGAAGACAAGTCCCTGGAGGAGCGGGGCCGCATCCTCATCTCCCTCAAGTACAGCTCACAGAAGCAAGGCCTGCTGGTAGGCATCGTGCGGTGCGCCCACCTGGCCGCCATGGACGCCAACGGCTACTCGGACCCCTACGTGAAAACGTGAGTGTGCCGTGCGCGTGACCACCTGCCACATCCTCTGCCTGTCCGTTGGATGTAATTCCAGATACCTGAGGCCAGATGTGGACAAGAAATCCAAACATAAGACAGCGGTGAAGAAAAAAACCCTGAACCCGGAGTTTAATGAGGTATGAGGGGCTGGTGAAGCTTCATGAAGGCCCATCAGCCCTAACACTCCCTTCTTGCCAGCAGGAGTTCTGTTACGAGATCAAGCATGGGGACCTGGCCAAGAAGTCCCTGGAGGTCACCGTTTGGGATTACGACATTGGAAAATCCAACGATTTCATTGGTAAGGGGGCATAGTGGGAACACCGTCTCACTGTGCCCCAGCTGCCCCTCCTGTCCTCCTGCAGGTGGTGTGGTTCTGGGCATCCACGCCAAGGGGGAGCGCCTGAAGCACTGGTTTGACTGCCTGAAGAACAAGGACAAGCGCATCGAGCGCTGGCACACGCTCACCAGCGAGCTCCCAGGGGCTGTGCTCAGCGACTGACGCCCACCCGCCACTGCTACCCCTGCCGCCACCTGCGCCCAGCACGGCCGGCCCCGGGCTTCCCCAGCAGCCACCAAGGCCTGTGGCCCCCACACTGGGGGAGATCCAGAACCCCTGCTTGGACACAGAGCCACTGCAGTCCCCGCTCGGAGGATGTGGAGGGCTCAGCCACTCTGGGACGGGGAGGGCAAGGAGCTGGGGTGGGGGGCTCTCAGCTCTCTGGGGCCCAAGAGGCCGGTGGTGGAAAGAGACCTCAGCACCTGCCCAGGGGAAGGGGACACGCCCATCTGGGAGCAAAGACCCTTCTAGAGGCCAGCCCCGGCTGAGAGGACAGGAGTGTGGGGGCGCCTTGGCGGACAGTGGGAACAGAGGAGGGAGGTGGTGAGCAGACAGACAGGTGGAGGATGGGACCTTGAAGACTGGCTGCTCCAGCCCAAGAAAGCCTAACTGCATCCCTCATCTCCTTCGCTGCTGGACAGATGGAAGAAGCGGGCCTGCCGGCCGAAAGTCTGCCAGAGTTCCCGGAGGCTCCTGATGATGGGTAAATTGGCACATGCTTCACTCAATGATTCCACAAGCCCTGGGGGTGAATGAGACACAGGGCCTGCCCTCAGGGAGTTCCCATCTAGTCAGGAAGCTGGGAACAAACCATTCCAACTGGGGTGAGAAATACCAAGACCAGCTTGGCCAGTCTGCAAGTACCGTGGGCTCTGCTGACTCTGCCGGGAGGTCAGGGACGGCTTCCTGGAGGAGGCGGTGCTTCCGTAAGGCCTTGGAGGGTGAGTGAGGGCTTCTAAAAGCAGTCCAGGCAGTGGGAGTGGTCTAAAACGCCTGGAGAGAGAAAGCCAATGGGGCCGGGGTGCTGTGGACCCAGGGTCTCCTCTCCAGGGGAGGGTTTGTTAGGAAGGTGTGAGGCTCGAGGCAGGAGGTGGGGGACGTGATGGAAACACCATGGAGAAACTGGTGTAGGCTCAAGTTCAGACCTCAGACCCAAGTCTCCCACTCTGATCTCTTTCTACTCCTGAGGGACCTCAAGGACGGAGCCCGCCCCTCCTCCTTCCTGGCATAAGCATCAGGTCAGCTGCAGTGGAGAAAAGGGTCCCTTGTGCTTGGGAAAAAAAGCAAGCATTCCTACACGTCCTGACTCTGCCCTTTCCCCTCCCCTCCACTCCATGGCTCACACTGGGGGCCTCCGGGTGCTTGCTCGTGGCATCTTGGTCCCACTACCGCCACAGATGTCCCTTTTGGGAGTAATCAGTGGCCGTCCAGGGCCTTGTCTCTGGGGAGGCCTGTGGGGCCAGCTCCACCCTCCAGGAGCTGAGCAAGAATCACCCTGGCTGGTGGGCCTGTCTGCTCCCCTGAGTGAGACTCCCCAGGAGGCTTGAGAGTATCTGAATCTTGGGGCCCATGCCTGAAGCCCACAAACTTTCTCTGCCTACCAAGGGCCCCTCAGGAACGCTGGGTGAACAAATGCAGAGCCAAGGAGTTGCACAGCCAGAGTCCCAGTGTGCTCAGCCCATCAGTGTGTGATGGAAACAGGCCCAGAGAGGTCAGGTGACCTGCCCAGGGCCTTCCAGGCCCCACACAGCTGGAACCAGGATCCACAGCCCCCAGCCCAGAGTGCTGGACACCACGCTTCAGGGGAATTGGCGTGCTGAGCTCACACCAGAGAGGTCCTGCTAGCTGCCAGCCTGGGGCTCCCCCGCCTGCTGCCCACCCCTTCAACACCGATAGAGGGACTCACAGGCACGACGGTGGGACCTTCCACTGCAGACACAAAGCACACCACCACCTGAGGTCCAGGGTTATGATTTGAATCCTACCAAGTGCCCATCAGGCCTTTCCCAGGTTGCGGGGAAAACAGGACCCCAGCCCCCACACAGTCCCTGGCCACCTGCTGCTCCTGGAGACTTGTCTCCCTGCCTTTAGGAAGGGTTTTTGTGTGAAGGTTTTTGCATGCACTGGTCTGAACGCATGTTCACAGCCCTGCAAGGTGGGTTTGATTCTCATCCCCATCTTGCAGGTGAAACAGGTTCCCAGAGTCTGAGTAGTTTGCCAAGGCCACACAGCCAGGAAGGGGTGAACCAGGACTCAAACCCAGGTCCTCTGACTGCCGCTTTCTCTCTCTGGGGGTCGGTACCCCCAGTCCCTTCCCTCTTGGTCTGTCGGAGACTCAGCAGAGACACCAGGTGAAGGCTCAGTAAGCTCAGGTGCATGATGGAGACCTGGGGTCTTGTCACTGTCCTGCCACCTCATCCGCTGGCTTTGAAACCATCCGTGCTACTTCAGGCTTCCCCAGAGGTGTCTAACCTGGCCCCAAAACTCAGCCACCCCACCCTAGCCTCTGGGGGCTGAGGCAAGGGCTCCTCTTTTCTCCACACAGAATGGGCACCCTCTGGGGGCCTAAGGTAAGAGGTGGTCTATTTCTAAAAGGCCTGGTGTCTAGTTAAGCTCTGGGTATCTTCTTAGCTTTGCTTTTTTGGGGGTCTCATTCAGAGAGGAGATTTGACAGCCTCTCTGAAGACACAGAAGTGAATGGCAAAGCGAGAAGAGGCTGTACCCCCCACCTACCATGACTTCCTTATTAGGCACATGGGGAATGTGAGGCCCAGTGGGTGAAAGGGGCCTGAAGGGGCACAGCTGGGACAAGAACCCAGAACTCCAGCCCCCCAGTCCAGGGCCCTCTACTGCCCAGGCTGTGCAAATGGGGCTGGGACCGAAAGATGGGGACAGTCAGGCTGGGAGGCGGGCTTACTGGCCAGCCAGCCCAGGGGCAGCACAGGCACTCGGGCAGGAACTCCCCAGGAAGTTTGGATCCTTCCTTCCCTAGGATCTCAGCACCCTTTTAGATCCCGTGCAGATTGTCTTTCTGTTAAAGCGTTTTGAGGCACGATGGCTCACGCCTGTAATTGCAGCACTTTGGGAGGCCGAGGCTGGCGGATCACCTGAGGTCAGGAGTTCGAAACCCGCCTGGCCAACAGGGCGAAACCCCATCTCTACTAAAAATACAAAAATTAGCCGGGTGTGGTGGCGCACGCCTGTAGTCCCAGCTACTCAGGGAGGCTGAGGCACGAGAATCGCTTGAACCCGGGAGGTGAAGGCTGCAGTGAGCCAAGATCGCGGCACTGCACTCCAGCCTGGGCGACAGAGCAAGACTCCGTCTCAGAAAAAAAACAAACAAACAACGCTTTGAGAAGCTGCAGAAGCGGCTCTGCCTTTGACCCCGAATGGGCATCTTTACTCGGGTCCATCATCCCCACAAAGACAGGAAATCTGATGCCAAAAAAAAAAAGTCATTCCAGGTGTCAGTAACCAGGCGCTGCCTCCAGCGCCGCCCCGCCCGCCGCCCCGCCCGCCGCCCCGCCCGCCGCCTGCGCCAATCCCCGACGGGCCCGTCTTCCAGCCCCGAAGCGGTCACCTCCTGACCTCTAGTGGCGAGCGCGGGGAACTGCGCCCCGGCCCGTCCGCCCGCCGAGCCCGGGCCGTGCATGCCGAGCCCGTTGTTCCTTCGCAAACCGAGTGAACCTCCCGATGCATGGACTCTGGCTGTCGTCGACGCAGACTCTCGTGCACTGCTTAACCCCGTTTTGCTGCCATGTGACGGCTGCAGACACTGTCCTCAAACTGCAGTCCCACAGACAAGTTTTGTATTTTGGTCTGACCTACCCGAAGGTGTCCTTTTTAAGTCTTATTTGTTAATATTTATAATGACATATAATCCAAAGTAAATGGAAACGTCATATTGCGATCTCATTGCCTTGGCGAGACTCTCACCTTTTAATAGATTTGAAGGGGTGGGGGCGGTGGCTCACGCCTGTAAGTCCTAGCACTTTTGGAGGTCGAGGTGGGAGAATTGCTTGAGGCCTGGAGTTCGAGACCAGCCTGGTCAACATGGAGAAACCACGCCTCTACACACACAGAGACACACACAATGACAATTAGCCTAGCGTGGTGGCACACACCTGTAGCCCCAGCTTTTCAGGAGGCTGAGGTAGGAGGAGGAGGATCGCTTGAGCCTGGAAAGTGGGGATTGCAGTGAGCCGAGATCACGCCACCGCACTCCAGCCTGGGCAACAGAGGGAGACCTTGTCAAAAAAAAAAAAAAAAGATTTGGAAGGGTAGGAGGGGAGGGTGGAAAGACGGAGGAAAAGGCAACTGAAACCTACTCCGGATATAGTCTTGTTACTCTTCACCAGGGACCCATTTGAGGTAGGCCCTCAAGTTACAGATGGGGAAACTAAGGCCCAGAGAGGTTAAAATACTTTTACAGAATCACACGGCTGGTCGATGGCAGAAGCAGGATTCAAACTGAGGCAGCCCAAGACATTTTGCACCAGGACCTGTCGACCATGCTGTTGTCCACTCATCCAACAAACAGCCGTGGAGTATTGACTAACGCCAGCCCGTCTGAGGCTCCAAGAGTCTTACGTTTTGGAAGGTAATTTAAGACATGTACTGCTTAGGTTTGGAGGGAAAAAAATAAACCTTCCTAACCACAGATTAGTGTATTAGGACTAGTAGCAATCCCCACACTTTATATTTTCATTCCACCTTGTTAGAAAATGTTGATCAATTGTTGAATACAGTTTATTGTACATCATTCTTTAGGTCAGAAATTTCTCGAGATAAAAGCCTTTGCTTTCTAACATCGACTAACGAAGAAAATGTATGTCATTGAATATGC